CTGGAGAGGGGCACTGAAATAACAGGAGTAGGTGTGCATTAAAAAAAAATAACAACAACAACAAACCTGTTATTCTGGCCGGTCAGCCTAGGGCCTAGAATAAATAAACAATACAGGAAGCAAGGAGACTTCCAAGTTGCCATTTTTCGATAGAAGGTTTAGCCTTCGTTCATTTGTTTCAAACCTCTCGCTTACTTATTTCCTTTCATTTGAGTTAAACATTACATTTCCATCTTTTCCTCCCTGGACCCCAAATCACGTTCGAAGCGACAGTCTGGTGCAGTGTTAGATCCGCTGCTGGGGCGCAACTCCGCGCAGCAGCAGCAACGCAAGCCCTGCTCCTCTGGCTACGCAGCTTGGAGATCTGCCTCAGCATCGTCCGCCCAGCTCCACGGCAGGTCCCAGGACGCGCAGGGCTACCTGGTATCAAACTGCCTCCGTGCGGACTGGCTCCCGCTCCCCTCATCACTTACTAGGTCTTGGGCTCAGAGATGGTTTCAGGTCGGCGTTCCAAGGCGCTCTCCTCCACCGGAGGCTCGAAGTAGGAGTTCAGAGCCCTCTGAAAAACAAAGGCACAAGGGATGAGGTTTGTGCGCTCCACCGACCTAGGTAATGGAGCCGGAAGCGAGGACAGCGAAAGCGTACTTCCATCTCCCAGTCGTTCTCGGCCAGGAAGCACTGAGCCACTGCGGCATCGCAGCTTGCGACCGAGGCAAACTCCACACACAGAAGTCGCCGCTTTTTCACCTCAGGCTCGCCCTCTTCCTCCGCCGCCTCCCTCCCGCCCTCCAGGCAACTCCCCAACTCCATCTTCCTGCCGCCTCTGCACCGCCCCTTTAAGCGGAACAGGAGGCCAACGCGCGGCTCTGCGCAGGCGCCTGTGTCATGGCGCTCCCGCATCAACCGCCCGGCGGGGAAATGCGCTGCTCTCGGAAAACTGGTGCAGCTGCGCCGCAAGGGAGCCGCCGGGGCGGTGGGTGCGAAGCGCGCATGCGCGCTTCGTCACAAGGGTGCGAGGAAAGTCAGTGAGCAAATCGCGGACCACCGGGGCTGCCAGCTCGCCTGACTCCCGGCCTCTTGCGCTCCTAGGGGCGGAGAAGGGTGCGGGCTCTTCGCCCTTTGTGTCCTCCTTCTTTCACTAACTTCTGGACTTTCCAGCTCTTCCGAAGTTCGTTCTTGCGCAAAGCCCAAAGGCTGGAAAACCGTCCACGATGACCAGCATGACTCAGTCTCTGCGGGAGGTGATAAAGGCCATGACCAAGGCTCGCAATTTTGAGAGAGTTTTGGGAAAGGTATGGGAAAGGTAGGGGAGAAGCCGTGGCTTAGTTAGTTGCCATTGAAACTTTTCTCCCACAGTAACACGTGGAGGAACATACGTTGGGAATATCAACTGACACGCACTGTGCTAGGATCTAGAAATACCATGTGGACTCCAACACACATAGAAATAAGGAAGTGGAATTCCAAAGGAAGGCAAAGTGTAAAGTCATCTTTATGGAAATGAGTGATGAAGGTGAATACCTGAATGAGATGTCAAGAGGAGGAACACACTGGAGAGAAGCAGTAAAGATTTAGGACTGAACCTTAAAGACATACAGGCTTGAGAGAAAGAAAGCATGTAAAGAAGACAGAAATGGTTAGAAAGGTAAGAATAGAATTTTTTTTTTTTTTTTTTTTTTAATGTTCAGGATTCTTTTTTTTACACTTAGATTACTCTTGTCTCTGCTGCTCCTGGGAAAGTGATTTGTGAAATGAAAGTAGAAGAAGAGCATACCAATGCAATAGGCACTCTCCACGGCGGTTTGACAGCCACGTTAGTAGATAACATATCAACAATGGCTCTGCTATGCACGGAAAGGGGAGCACCCGGAGTCAGTGTCGATATGAACATAACGTATGTATCCAAACTGTATTCCAAATCCCTTCTCTGCTGTTAACTATATTCATTTTCTTTCAAGGTACATGTCACCTGCAAAATTAGGAGAAGATATAGTGATTACAGCACATGTTCTGAAGCAAGGAAAAACACTTGCATTTACCTCTGTGGATCTGACCAACAAGGCCACAGGAAAATTAATAGCACAAGGAAGACACACAAAACACCTGGGAAACTGAGAGAACAGCAGAATGACCTAAAGAAACCCAACAATGAATATCAAGTATAGATTTGACTCAAACAATTGTAATTTTTGAAATAAACTAGCAAAACCAGAAGCAGCTAGAAATATTCTTGGAGGAAAAGGACCTGGATATCAAGTAGGGTAAAGGTGGGGGTGTCTTTTTTCACTTTAAGCATCTTGTTTTCTAATCATGTGTGATAATTGGGTGAAAAATTCTTAGCTCAAAGTGTTTTAAAAACAGGTAAAGCAAAGAAACTAGCAGGACCACTCTCAGTTAAGATTAAAACTAAAGTCCAGTGTTAAGCTAAAGGAGAAATAGAAATTAATGGTTCTAATTCTGTTTGGGCTGCTAGGAACAACAGAAATTTTTCATGGTTCTAGAAGCTGGAAAGTCCTGGGTCAAGGCCCAGCAGATCCTGTTAGGTGAGGGCCCGCTTCCTGGCTCATAGATGGTGCCTTCTCACTGTGTGGTGGAAGGGGCAAGTGAGCCCTCTGGGTTCTCGTTTTTGAAATGGAGTCTCGCTCTGTTGCCCAGGCTGGAGTACAGCAGCACGATCTCGGCTCACTGCAATCTCTGCCCCCTGGGTTCAAGTGATTCTCCTGCCTCAGCCTCCCAAGTAGCTGGGACTATAGGCATGTGCCATCACACCTAGCTAATTTTTGTAGTTTTTTGTAGAAACAGGGTTCACCATGTTGGCCAGGCTGGTCTCGAACTCGTGACCTCAGGTGATCCGCCTGCCTTGGCCCCCCAAAGTGCTGGGATTACAGGTGTGAGCCAATGTGCCCAGCCTGGGTTCTCTTTTGTAAGGGCACTTACTCCAATCTTGAGGGTTCTGCCCTCGTGATCTAATAACTTCCCAAAGACCCCCACCTGCTAATATCACCTTGGGGGTTGGGATTTTAACATACAAATTTAGGGGAAACACATGGAGACCACAGCAATGGCCAATCCTTAGCGAATCTTAGGTCCTTCCCAGATCTAAAATGCCAAGCTACACTTGCATTTCCTTTTTTTAAGATTATGAAACTTCAAAATATATGAACTACAGCCCATATTGAAAAATAAAATAGATTGAGCCATATGCCTAAAAAAGACCTCAAGAAAAGTTTGAGGCTAAGCATGTTAGTGTTACAGGAAATGGTCCAATAGAGGGGGAAGAAAAAAAGCATGCTACTAGCCCCTTTTCTTGTACCGAGAATAAAACCATGCAGATCTCAAACCTCCAAGTCTATAGTATTGAAAAGACCAAGTTCACTTCTCAGAAGTCTCCAAGTTCAGTTGACTGTGGCACTCTGAGACAGCTTCTGTCACTCAGGCTGGAGTGATACAATCACAGCTTCCCATAGCCTCAAAATCCCAGGCTCAAGACATTCTTCCACCTCAGTCTCCTGAGTAGCTGGAACTACAGGCGTGTGCCACCACGCCTAATTTTATTTTTGTAGAAACAAGGTCTCACTGTTGCCCAGCCTCGTCTCAAACTCCTAGGCTCAAGCAATCCTCCTGCCTTGGCCCCCCAAGTACTGGACTTACAGGTGTGAACCACTGCACCCAGCTGACTCTTACTTGATTTCTGTCAGGGAATCTTAATGAACATTTCATGACTAAAGACTAAAAAGGATGCAGCTTTAAGTAAATTTAAGTCAAGTTAACAGTTAAAGACAAATCCTTTCCCTACATTAGATCGCCTGCTGATCTGTCCACTGTGAAAGGGCAGAAGACTCCACAGTAGCAATAGCAGCAGTGAGCATACAGGAGTCCCAGATGTTTACTTCTAGTATTTCCCACTAAAAGGAAGCTGGGCTCCTTGGAGAAACAGCTGACTCCAGGGCTTGAGGCTGGGACAGAAAGGTTACAGTATCTTATGCATGAAAGGAGATGCTCAAAATAATAAAGGCATGCAAATTATGATTTGGAGGGAAAAAATATGAGGCCATAGTGTTTAGGTAGATAATAAATGGCAGAGATAGAACACTCTCTTACAACAAATGCTGTAAATGGACAAAGCATTAGATTTGGAAAATCACTATTTTGTAACCATCATAGTTAAAGACTGGTTTGGGTTTTAGTCTGGAAAGAATCGCCAAGGGAGCTCCTGATAAAGGAACAGGGTATTTGCACATTGCTTCCCAGAGATTGCTAGTAGTAAGTACCACACATAGGGCAAAACCAGGACACCTTGACCAGGCGCTCAAAAGTAACATCAATGAAGAGCAGATGGAGAGTATACTTGAGAAGGGCGTTAAGCATGAATAAACAATTCAAATGCAAAATGAGTAACAATTTACAAGAAAAATTGCCCTGTACTCCAAAAAACATAGAGGTCATGGAACACATAAAGGCTAAGGAACTGTTCCACATTAAAGACAACTGAGAACAACTAAATTCAATGATCCTGTACTCTAGAGGGGGGGATCTAAAACAAGCTACCAAGGATACTGGGACAACAAAACGAATATGGATGATAAAGAGTATCAACATTCCCTGAGTTTGGTAATTTTACTCTAGTTATATGAAATATTCTTGTACTTGGAACATATGCCGAAGTACTAAGGAAGGGGTAAGGAAGCACAAAGTGTGCAACAAACTCAAATAGCTCACAGGTATAAGTGTACAGAGAAAATGAAAAAAATGTGGCAAAATAATAAAAATGAGGGTAAAGATTACACAACAGCTTTCATATTACTCTGGTAACTTTTCTAAATTATTCCAAAATAAAAACGTAAACAATGGCTGCCAAAATGCCTAACTTGGTGAACATAAGTGTAATTCAATATGGTAAATTAATTCAACATGGTAAATTAAGAGCATAGGCCTTAAGAGCCAGCCAGCCTGGTTTTAAATCCTCCACTACTTATGATCTGAGCTTGAGCAAGTTACTTAACCTCTGCATCTATTTCCACCAAAGGTTGAGAGGTTAAGACAAGAGCTTAGAAGAGTACCTGGTTATAATAAACATTCAAAATGTTATTTCAAATAGATTCTAATTTTTAAATAAGAGGACACATGAAAGCATTTTGAAATTTAAGAATGGCCCTTTCCCATGAAGCAAGGCATAAGGCCAGGTTGCTAACTGTTGAAAGCTGACAGTATGTTCTTGATTCCTGTTCTTGTTGAAGTTACACACTCAATTGCCAGGTATTTTTCTTCTGAATTTACTATTTAGCCACAGACTATGAAATAATTCTCTAAGGTGACCAGTAACATCAGTGAAATGGAAAGAAAAAGTTAACACTTCAAACTTTGTGTATTCACCTGAATAGTCAGGGAACTTTCACCTATTTTATTTAGGTTTTCTTTTTCTTTTTTTCTTTTTTTTTCAAATTCCAACCAGAAGCTAAATACAATTGGAAACTGGTAAGCACTAGTTTTACTCCAAAGGAGTAGGATCATTCAGATTTACTCCAATAAAAGTATGCAACCCTTAAGCAAAGCTTTTCTTCATTTAAAAGGAGAAAAA